CTAGTTCGGTGATGAGATAGGGAAAGCCGGTGAGTTCAACCTTAGGCGCAATCACCCTGTGAAGGTGTGGCCAGCGAGGGCTTTGTCACGCAAGTCTGAGAACTGTCACAACCTTCCCCACCCCCTGCTCTATTTTCCTTCCACTTGTTTCTGAAACTCACTAAGCTTTGGAAAGTATTTAGTCATAGAATTGCTTGCAAACTTGGCATTCTTTAGAAAACACGGAAACACTTTTGCTTTCCTTGTTCCTGAAAGACTGGGGAACGGGGGACATCAAGCCAGGTAACATTGTATCATAACTGAAATTCAATGTCTTTGAAGTAACATTGTACCATAAATGAAATTCAATGTCTTTGAAGTAACATTGTATCATAAATAAAATTCAATGTCTTTCTAAGAGCTCTGTAGCTATAAAGCTGTAGAAATACAAAGTATTACTCAAGAATAACTAGTAATTACCAATAGTCACACCTCAGGTCAAAGTTTGGAGAGGACTATTCCACCTACTAGATCACACTTTCCTTCCCGAAAGCCGCTTCTCTCTCTGGCCTCTCCCCTCCTCCTCCTCCCTCATCTGTTTGGCGGGAGGCTTCCTCACATTACCGCTCCGCGTAAGTGCGAAGACGCACTGCAGCAGCGCCGTCTGAGGGACAACAGAGCCTACTCTTTCTTCTCATCTCTATGATCCTCTTTGTGACCTGTCAAACAACACCAGAGTTCCATGCTAATAGTACTCCACTCCGACAGAGAGCGATGCAAAGAGCCGACGCTCTCGCGAGAGGTGTGGGGCTCTCTCTCTCTCTCTCGCTCTCTCTCTCTCTCTCTCTCTCGCTCTCTCTCTCTCTCTCTCTCTCTCTCTCTCTCTCTCTCTCTCTCTCTCTCTCTCTCTCTCTCTCTCTCTCTCTCTCTCTCTCTCTCTCACTCTCTCTCTTTCTCCAAGTATTGAGAGCGCGTGGGAGCATAGGCGCATGCGCGCTCGTGGGGTGCGCGGTAGCAACAGAGGACTCGACCCGGCTGGAGCTCCGGAGAGCGCGCGTGCGCCGTCACGAGCTCGGCGCTGCCGGGGCCGCGGTGTGGAAGCGAGTATTCGACCGCCGTGCGGGCCGCGGGGATGTTCCGAAAGGCCCGGCGGGTGAACGTGCGCAAGCGGAACGACTCCGAAGAGGAAGAGCGGGAACGCGATGAGGAGCAGGAGCCGCCGCCGTTGTTGCCGCCGCCGGGCACGGGCGAAGAGGCGGGCCCCGGTGGCGGCGACAGGGCCCCTGGCGGGGAGTCGCTGCTGGGCCCGGGGCCGTCGCCGCCTTCCGCGCTGACCCCGGGCCTCGGGGCTGAGGCCGGGGGCGGCTTCCCCGGCGGCGCGGAGCCCGGCAACGGGCTGAAGCCGCGCAAGAGGCCTCGCGAGAACAAAGAGGTGCCCCGGGCCAGCCTGCTCAGCTTCCAGGACGAGGAGGAAGGTAAAGTGCGCGCTTCGGACGCCCTTAGACGGTGCTACAGACTTCATTTAATTTCCTTTTTAAGAAAATGAAGAAGTTTTCAAAGTGAAGAAATCAAGTTATAGCAAAAAGATAGTAAAATTGCTCAAGAAGGAATATAAAGAAGATCTTGAAAAATCGAAGATTAAGACAGAACTCAACTCATCAGCTGAAAGTAAGTACCAAACTAATTGAATTCTTTTGAAATTTACATATATTTTAATTCTTCAAAAATTTAGGTGAACAACCTTTGGACAAAACAGGACATGTTAAGGATACAAATCAAGAAGATGGAGTTATCATCAGTGAACATGGTGAAGATGAAATGGATATGGAAAGTGAAAAAGAGGAAGAAAAGCCAAAGACTGGTGGAGCTTTTTCAAATGCTTTATCTTCATTGAATGTTCTTCGTCCAGGTGTGTACTCAAAAGTATTTCTCAGAACTAAACATACTGCCATATTCTTACCATTTGTTTCTAGGAGAAATTCCAGATGCAGCTTTTATACATGCTGCAAGGAAAAAGCGCCAAATGGCCCGAGAATTGGGAGATTTCACTCCTCATGATAATGAGCCTGGTAAAGGCCGCCTTGTTAGAGAAGATGAGAATGATGCCAGTGATGATGAAGATGACGATGAGAAACGCCGGATAGTTTTTTCTGTGAAAGAAAAGTCACAAAGACAAAAAATTGCTGAGGAAATAGGTAACTTGATTTAATTGAATAGTAAGCCTATTTACTTACTTTTCTTTGTTGCTCATGGCTGTAGGAATTGAGGGGAGTGATGATGATGCTTTAGTAACTGGAGAACAGGATGAAGAGCTCAGCCGATGGGAACAGGAGCAGATAAGGAAAGGAATTAATATCCCTCAGGTACGACAAAAGAATTAAACTAAAAATTAAAACAGATTTCATCTATATCCCATTTCTTTTCTAGGTTCAAGCCAGTCAACCCGCAGAAGTGAATATGTACTACCAGAACACTTACCAGACAATGCCTTACGGCTCATCCTATGGCATTCCTTATAGTTATACGGCCTATGGATCATCAGATGCCAAATCTCAAAAAACAGATAATACAGTCCCTTTCAAAACTCCCAGTAATGAGATGACTCCCGTTACTATTGATTTGGTAAAGAAACAGCTTAAAGACAGGTAGGGCAGATCAACTTCTTAAAGACCTGTCCATGTGTTATATTTATCCTTTTGTGTTCCTAAGGTTGGACTCCATGAAAGAATTGCACAAAACAAATCGACAGCAGCATGAGAAACATCTGCAAAGCCGAGTGGACTCTACCAGGGCTATTGAAAGATTAGAAGGGTCTTCTGGGGGTATTGGTGAACGGTATAAATTTTTGCAAGAAATGCGAGGGTATGTCCAAGACTTGCTTGAGTGTTTCAGTGAAAAGGTAAGAATGCAAAAATACTAATCTCTTTGAATTTGGTGTTACGGAGTGTGTTGTATTTTTACAGGTGCCACTGATTAATGAACTTGAATCAGCAATACATCAGCTGTACAAACAGCGAGCTTCCCGCCTTGTCCAAAGACGACAAGATGATATTAAAGATGAATCTTCGGAGTTTTCAAGCCATTCAAGTCAGTCCATCTTGAAGGTTTTTATTATTCATGGCTTTTAATTTTAACTGTTGTTGTTTTGCAGACAAAGCTCTGATGGCACCAAATCTTGACTCCTTTGGACGCGATCGGGCACTGTATCAAGAGCATGCAAAACGTCGCATTGCAGAGCGGGAGGCCAGGAGGTAATTCTCAAAACCCTTGCTCTGGCTTGTTTTCTAGTTTGGGAACTTGATGTTTATTATTTAGGACTCGTCGTAGACAAGCCAGAGAACAAACCGGTAAGATGGCAGATCACCTTGAAGGCCTTTCCAGTGATGATGAAGAAACTTCTACAGATATTACTAATTTCAATCTGGAAAAAGGTTAGACATTTATTTGGAAATAAGACTCATCATATGGTTCTCTGTGGGGTTTTGTTGTTTTTAGATCGAATTTCAAAAGAATCCGGCAAAGTTTTTGAAGATGTCCTTGAAAGTTTCTATTCAATTGACTGTATTAAATCACAGTTTGAAGCATGGCGTTCAAAATACTACACATCCTACAAAGATGCTTACATTGGCCTTTGTTTGCCAAAATTATTCAACCCCCTCATACGACTTCAGCTCCTCACTTGGACTCCTCTTGAGGTGAGTGGCTTCTGTCACTATTAGAAAGTGTTTTTTTTCAGTTTACATATAATCCTTTTTTCAGCCAGCTGAAATTATATGCAGTAACACTGGGATATGAACATGAATAGTAAGAACTTGGTCCTTTGATCCTAGAGGAACTCAGAACCAGATGGGAAAGCACAATGAGGCAGGTGTGAAATGAGGACATGACCCAAGTCAGTTGTCATGGTGAGAAAAATTGATAGGCCAGGCATGGTGGCTCATGCTTGTAATCCCAACAGTTTGGGAGGCCAAGGCGGGAGGATTGTTTGAGCTCAGGAGTTCAAGACCAGCCTGGGCAACATAGCAAGACCTTGTCTCTACTTAAAAAAAAAAAAAAAAAATTAGCTGTGGTGGCATGTGCTCATATTCCTAGCTACTTCGGGGGCTGAGGCAGGATTGCTTGAGCCCGGGAGATCAAGGCTGTAATGAGCTATGATTGTGCCACTGCACTGCAGCCTGGGTGATAGAACAAGACCTGCCACAAGAAAAAAAAAAAAAGATAAGGAGGTGGAATCAAGAGGACCTATTGGCCTGTCATATAAGGGAGGGGGCTAGAATTGACTCTGGAGGTCTAGTGGTGATGTTTACAATGTGGTTTTAGAAGTTACCAACGTGGGTGAAGCTGTAGACATGGTTGAGATTGGCTAGGTTGAATTTGTGAACTATAAGGAAAAGGGAGCTGAGGTTGATGCCATGGAAACACAACTGAAAAAAATGTGAGCTCTGAGAAGCATTCAGCTCACAGCTCCTATTTCCTGTGTGCTCTTGGCCAGACCTTCTGAAGTTTTGCTGTGTGCATGAGTGTCTTGGTAGATAGCAAAGGCCCAAGACTGTATTTTGGAGTTATTTTTCTGTGTCCCCCACTCCTCTGCCCCACAGTTTCCAGCTGTGTCAGCCTTCCTGAGCTCCACCCTCTGTCTCCTCCACTCAGCAAAACTGCTCTGCTGTCCTGAACTAGCATCTCACCTCATTTGATTCCTTTCTTTAAAGGGTCATAGTCTTGTGCTGCCTATGGTCCATTGTATTTTGTCCAGTTCTTTTTTATTTTCTTTGGCTTTTAAGTTCCAGGGTACATGTGCAGATTTGTTACATAGGTAAACATGTGACATGGTGGTTTACAGCACAGATCAACCCATCACCTTGGTAGGAAGCCTAGCATCCAGTAGCTGTTGTTGCTCTCCCTCCCCCAAGTCCCCACCCCCACCCCCCAACAGGCCTCAGTGTGTGTTTTTCCCCAGTATGTGTCCATATATTCTCATTGTTCAGCTCCCACTTGCGAGAACATGTGGTGCTTGGGTTTCTGTTCCTGCGTTAGTTTGCTGAGGATAATGGCTTCTAGCTCCATCCATGTCCCTGCAAAGGACATGACCTCGTTCCTTTTTATGGCTGCATAGTATTCCATGGTGTATATGTATAACATTTTCTTTATCCAGTCTATAATTGATGGGCATTTGGGTTGATTCCATGTCTTTGCTATTGTGAATAGTGCTGCAGTGAACATACATATGCATGTAGCTTTATAATAGAATGATTTATATTTCTGTAGGTATATACCCAGTAATGGGATTGCTGGGTCAAATGGCATTTCTGCTTCTAGATCTGTGAGGAATTGGCACACTGTCTTCCTTACACTCCCACCAATAGTGTAAAAGTGTTCCTTTTTCTCTGAAACCTTACCAGCATCTTTTGTTTCTGGACTTTTAAATAATTCCCATTCTGATTGGCATGGGATGGTATCTCATTGTGGTTTAGATTTGCATTTCTCCAATCATCGGTGATGTTGAGCTTTTTTTCATGTTTGTTGGCTACATGAATGTCTTCTTTTGAGAAGTATCTGTTCATGTCCTTTGCCCACTTTTAATGGGGTTGTTTTTTTCCTATAAAGTTTCCTGTAGACTCTGGATATTAGACCTTTGTCAGATGGATAGATTGCAAGAATTTTCTCCCATTCTGTAGGTTGTCTGTTCACTCTGATAATAGTTTCTTTTGCTGCGTAGAAGCTCTTTAGTTGAATTAGATACCATTTGTCAATTTTTGCTTTTGTTGCAGTTGCTTTTGGTGTTTTTGTCGTGAAATCTTTGCCCATGCCGATGTCTTGAATGGTATTGCCTAGATTTTCTTCTAGGATTTTTATAGTTTTGGGGTTTACATTTAAGTCTTTAATCCATCTTGACTTAACTTTTGTATATGGTGTAAGGAAGGAGCCCAGTTTCAATTTTCTGTATATGGCTAGCCAATTCTCCCAACACCATTTATTAAACAGGGAATCTTTTCCCCATTGCTTGTTCGTGTCAGGTTTGTCGGAGATCAGATGGTTGTAGGTGTGCGGTCTTATTGCTGAGTTCTCTATTCTGTTCCATTGGTCTATGTGTCTGTTTTTGTATCAGTACCATGCTGTTTTGGTTACTGTGGCCTTATAGTTTGAAGTCTGGTAGCATGATATCTCCAGCCGTCCAGTTTTTAGTTGTTTGCAACCAAAGGTTAAATCCAGTTCTTGTTTCTCTTATCATAGCTGGAAGCAGAAATAGCCACTATTTTAGTATTTGGGTAACCTTTTAAATGTCTTTTAGGCAAAATGTCGTGACTTTGAGAATATG